GAAAATACGAAACTTTTTCTTGACTCCAGTATCCAAATCTGCTGGACTCCAAAACTCACACTCTTAACCATTATGCAGTACCACCTGTAGTTAACCATAAAGTTATCTGATTTCCTTTTCTATTTCAGCCAGTCAGTCACCAAATCCCAGTGAACAAATGATAAATTTCCTAAATGTCTCTGGAAGTGGTTTCCTATGGATGACTCCCAGACACCCAATTTAGAAACTTTATGATTATTCTGAAGTCTAACCTGGATTTACTCCTTAAAAACAAAGCTCAGAACATATCACAGGGAACAATCACCTCTCTTCAGTGACTCCCCTTTCTGGGGACATATTCAACACTACTTTAAAATCCACAGAATTCTCCAAGGCGGTGTGATGAGAAAGAGAGGCTGAGTGGTTTATTCACCGTCAGTCTAACATAGGGCTGGGAATACAAGGGAATCAACAGTCTACTATCTGTGGGGAAACGTCTTCTTGTTAGGTGTCTATAAATTATTTGTAAAGGTCGGTTTCTTCAGTTTGCACCCTGGCCTTAGTGACTTGTTTTCAAGTTTTAAATGGGGTTCTCTTTTGCAACTGTGAGAGCATTAAATAAATCAGCAACTATTAGCACCCAAGGAAGCTAACTAATCCTTGCCTACTGAAGGTCCGTGGTGCCGACCCTTCTTGGCTCCTACCAGACCCTTCCTTGGCGGTCCAAGGAAGCCAAGTCGTCAGTCCCCACAGACTCACCTCTTAGAGATTTCTCAACTACAAGGACTTAGGCAAGGTTTCCCTTTTGACTGGAAGGCTTGTAGAAACGTGACAACCCGCCTTCCCTAACACTCATGTCACAGCGGTAGCGGACCGTATTCTGGGACAAATGGAACTCACGACATTCCAAAGAAAGGTCAGCCGCAAGCGAACTTAGCACTGGCTACACCCTCCTCAATTCTGGTTGGCGAGATGCGCTCTTCCCGGAAGTGACGCACAAGTGCCGGCGGAAGGGGAAGTCCAGGAGCATGGGTGGTTTTTTTCCCCCTACCGAGGTCCGTGAGGTGTGTGCTAACCAAGGGGCGGCTCACAACCGTGACAGACTGCCATTCCTGAGTCTCTTCTGGCCATGGGCCCCCGGAGCCGTGAGCGTCGGGCAGGCGCGGTACAGAACACCAACGACAGCAGCGCCCTCAGCAAGCGTTCCCTGGCCGCGCGCGGGTACGTGCAGGACCCCTTTGCCGCGTTGCTGGTTCCGGGCGCGGCGCGCCGCGCACCGCTCATTCACCGAGGCTACTACGTCCGCGCACGCGCCGTGAGGCACTGCGTGCGCGCTTTTTTGGAGCAGATTGGCGCGCCCCAGGCCGCGCTTCGCGCGCAGATCTTGTCTCTCGGCGCTGGCTTCGACTCGCTCTATTTTCGCTTAAAAACCGCGGGCCGCCTGGCCCGGGCTGCAGTCTGGGAGGTGGATTTTCCGGACGTGGCGCGGCGCAAAGCAGAAAGGATTGGAGAGACGCCAGAGCTGTGCGCGTTAACCGGGCCTTTCGAGAGGGGGGAGCCCGCGTCCGCGCTGTGCTTTGAGAGCGCAGACTACTGCATCCTGGGTCTGGACTTGCGGCAGCTCCAGCGAGTGGAGGAGGCCCTGGGCGCCGCGGGGCTCGACGCAGCCTCACCCACTCTGCTCCTGGCCGAGGCGGTGCTGACCTACCTCGAGCCGGAGAGTGCCGCGGCCCTCATCGCCTGGGCAGCCCAGCGTTTTCCTAATGCCCTTTTCGTGGTCTATGAGCAGATGAGGCCTCAAGACGCCTTTGGCCAGTTCATGCTGCAACATTTTCGGCAGCTAAACTCCCCCCTGCATGGCCTGGAGCGTTTTCCTGACGTGGAGGCGCAGCGGCGCCGCTTCCTTCAAGCTGGCTGGACCGCCTGCGGTGCCGTGGACATGAATGAATTCTATCACTGCTTTCTTCCCGCAGAAGAACGCCGGCGGGTGGAAAATATTGAACCCTTTGACGAATTTGAGGAGTGGCATCTGAAGTGCGCCCATTATTTCATTCTGGCAGCTTCTAGGGGAGACACCCTCTCCCACACCCTAGTGTTTCCATCCTCAGAGGCATTTCCTCGCGTAAATCCTGCTTCGCCTTCAGGGGTATTCCCTGCCAGCGTAGTCAGTAGCGAGGGCCAGGTCCCAAACCTGAAGAGATATGGCCACGCCTCTGTCTTCTTGAGCCCAGACGTTATTCTCAGTGCAGGAGGATTTGGAGAGCAGGAGGGGCGGCACTGCCGAGTGAGCCAGTTTCACTTGCTCTCAAGAGATTGTGACTCTGAATGGAAAGGCAGCCAAATAGGCAGTTGTGGGACTGGAGTTCAGTGGGATGGACGCCTTTATCACACCATGACAAGACTCTCAGAGAGTCGGGTTCTGGTTCTGGGAGGGAGACTGTCCCCAGTAAGTCCAGCCTTGGGGGTTCTCCAGCTTCATTTTTTTAAGAGTGAGGATAATAACACTGAGGACCTGAAAGTGACAATAACAAAGGCTGGCCGAAAGGATGATTCCACTTTGTGTTGTTGGCGGCATTCAACAACAGAAGTGTCCTGTCAGAATCAGGAATATTTGTTTGTGTATGGGGGTCGAAGCGTGGTGGAACCTGTACTAAGTGACTGGCATTTCCTCCATGTAGGGACAATGGCTTGGGTCAGGATCCCAGTGGAGGGAGAAGTACCTGAAGCCCGGCATTCTCACAGTGCCTGCACTTGGCAAGGGGGAGCCCTTATTGCTGGAGGTCTCGGGGCTTCTGAGGAGCCATTGAACTCTGTGCTCTTTCTGAGACCAATCTCTTGTGGATTCCTCTGGGAGTCAGTAGACATCCAGCCTCCCATTACCCCAAGGTACTCCCACACAGCTCATGTGCTCAATGGAAAGCTGTTACTGGTTGGAGGGATCTGGATTCATTCCTCCTCATTTCCTGGAGTGACTGTGATCAATTTGACTACAGGATTGAGCTCTGAGTATCAGATTGACACAACATATGTGCCATGGCCATTAATGTTACACAACCATACTAGTATCCTTCTTCCTGAAGAGCAACAGCTCCTGCTCCTTGGAGGTGGTGGGAACTGCTTTTCCTTTGGTACCTACTTCAACCCCCATACAGTCACATTAGACCTTTCTTCCTTAAGTGCTGGGCAGTAAGGACTGGACTAATATTCAGGACCCACTAAAGTAGACAATAAAGTTTTCCACAAATAGGATGACCCTCTAGCTATAGATACTGCCACTCCTCCTTTCCCCATCCTTTTTTTCCCTTAGCACTATTCAGTGCAAAAAGTGAAAAAGGTTGGTAAAATAGGTAAAATACCTAGAAACAATCACTACAGAAAACAGCTGAAGACAGTGGCCATGCAGTCCGAGAGGAGTAGTGGTCTGCCTCTAATTTTCTAATCTAAGTTCGTTTATTGAGTTACAGTGGTCTTTAGTAAAGTAAAACAATTTCCCAATCCCAGGCCTTGTGATTTGAGATGGTACCTTAGAAAAAGTTACACGCAGTTCCGTGGTTGAATATATTTGAGATGGTACCTTAGAAAAAGTTTCACGCAGATCCTTGGTTGAATATAGTTGAGGGAGCGTAGTATTGACAATTCTTCATGTAGGAAACCTGAAATGAACACAGTCACAGTTTGATTAAAACATTGTCCTGTTTGTTGCAACAGAAAACTCGGATAGTTTTAACAACAGGAAACACTTGTAGGACTTCCTTTACCAACATACTTTTTAAATGTTTTGCTATTGGTTCCATATTTATTTAGATTTATAAGTGTCAATAAAGCAAACTTTTGATGCCTCAATTCATTTTGCACGGGGTATAATAATGTTTTGTTCCAGATATACTCTCCACCTTTCACTGTTCTGTGCTCCAAGAGGCTGACCTTTATGGGCTGCATCAAGGAGCTCTCTTTACTTTTTGGTTGAGTTCCACCAGTCAGAGGCACCAGAGGGGAATGGGGGCAAAAAGAAGAGTGAGAGTGAGTTGGTATTTATTCCCAATTCTTCCCCTGTTGGTTTGCAAGTTGGCAGTGGCAGCATTCTTCTGTCAAAGGCTACAGCTCCTGCCGTGTAATCCTTTCCTGAAGACAGAGTTCTAATTCTGCATCATCCCAGGTTTCAGTAATTGTTCCTTTACTTCACCTTTTCAGGCCTAGGAGTTGTGATGGCTCTTTGCTAGACCTGAACTGTACTGTCCAATGTGGTAGCTATTGACAACATGTGACTATTTAAACGAATTAATAAATTCAGTGGCTTAGTCACATTGACCACATTTTAAGTGCTTAATAACTATGTGTGGCTTTGGCTACTGTATTAGACAATGTAGATGTAGAACATTTCATCGTTACAGAAATTTCTACTGGACACTGCTGACTGGATATCTTGACTTGGTTTCCCTTAACCCTACTCAGCCCCTTATAGTTAGCATCCCATTAAACTCAATTATCCCTTTTAAATGGGAATCTGTTGCCTAGTGAGCCATGTGAGATCAATGAAATAGCTATTCATCCTTAAAATTTGAGCCTTAATTTGTCATCTAAATTATGCATACCTTGTGAAATATACACCTCAAAAAATGTAGTGGCTTTGGTGGTAATAAGTGTATTACTTTAGTATTTCTTCTTAGTCCTAGAAACCTTAGTAGTTTTCATTCTACAAGTGCCTAAATGATTATTATGAACCATCATTGATGACAAATTGCATCCTTTATTTCTATTAATTTTGCATATAAATGGATGTGAAAGGTGATTAATATAAAAACCAAGTAGCAAACACAAACCTAAGTGTATGGAGAGGACAGTCTTGGCTCTGTTAGATGAAGCCTCCCCGGGGGAGACCAGCTGAATGAGGGTTGTGGTATAGGCTGGGCATGGTGGCTCACGCCTATAATTCCAGCACTTTGGGAGGCCAAGACAGAAGGATCACTTAAAGCCAGGAGTTTAAGACCAGCCCAGGCAACAAAGTCAGATCCCCATCTCTACAAAAAAATAAGTAGGCACGGTGGTGTGTGCTTGTAGTCTTGGATACTCTGGAGGCTGAGGTGATAGTGAGCTGTGATTGTGCCACTGCACTCCTGCCTGGTTGACAGAGTGAGACCCCGTCTCTTAAAAAGAAAAAAAAAAAAGGTTGTTGTCCAACTTCAGCTTTCCTGAGACTTTGTAAGAGCCATTTCTAGGGAAAGCATTGGTTATGGCTATGACTGAGTCCTGGGAAACAGGGCTTATTACAGCTGGGAAGACATCTGGCAAGGCGATCAGTGGGCCAGGTAGTAGAAAACTGGCAGGGAATATGATCAGCAGGAGAAAATGGCTGTTCTGTATTTCCTGTTTCTAAGTTTACTACAGCACACCCCAGCTTTCAGGAGCAGATAAAAGCAGAACACTGTGATGAGGCCAGGCGCAGTGGCACATGCCTTGATCCCAGCACTTTGGGAGGCCAAGGCTGGCAGATCACTTGAACTCAGGAGTTGGAGACCAGCCTGGCCAATATGGTGAAACTCCGTCTCTACCCAAAAAAAAAAAAAAAAAAAAAAAAAAAAAAAAATTATCCATCTATCTATATATACAAAGATTAGCCAGGGATGGTGGCGCATGCCTGTAGTCCCAGCTACTCAGGTACTGAGGTGGGAGGATTACTTGAGCCTGGCAGGTCGAGCCAAGATCATGCAACTGCTCTCCAGCTTGGGTGACAGAGTGAGACCCTGTCTCTAGTAATAACAACACTGTAATGAAATGAGTGTTCTCAGCTATGTAGTAGAGTGTACCAGAATTCAAACCTAGATCTAACTCCAAAGCCCAGGTTACACCTTCCACTATGATGCTGCTTACATCATGCCATCAGCCATTATTTCATTACTTTTGGGGGGAAAAGAAGGGAGGAGGGAGGTCATCTAGAGAATGTGGACGTGTGCCAGACCTAAATTAGGAGTGCAATAGTGCCTATTCTCTTGAGCACTGTCCATTAGGGCGCCTTATGAGTAACAGGGCTTGTTCTCCCGAGAGAAATTACCCACATTTCCTATAAGTGATTACCAGATTAAGCATGCCCTCCACCTCTAACTGAGCATCATGCTCAGTTAAGGAATTATTCATCTCTCGAGCTCTACTCATTAGAGCACTTAGAAGTATTGTCAGCAATATTTACCCTGTGCCTTTGGAGCAGCATTCAATATAGACTAGCGTTGAACCACAGTTTCATTAACAGTAATCTGCACAGTTGGAGGTGTGAGCCAGATTGAGAACCAAAGCTGGATAATAATTCTTGCTTCTCCATTTCACTTTTGAAGTTTTTGTTCTAAAATTCTGATACGGAGCTCTGGAGTAGTTATGAGAGTTAATGAACAGGTCTCTTCCTCTTTTAGGGATTACTTCTAGACCAGATAAACTACTTAAGGAAGGAAAGTAATTTCTTATTTTGAATCTCCACTCTGGGTCAGGGTTTCAAAAATAGTGTATCATAATAGTGAAGATGAAAACAGGTTAAGAACAACTGTTGGAGGATATGCTCTTCAAGGCCAGTGCTGTTGCTTCTTTTTGTACTTTCTGAGTTTTAAAACTGAGTGCCCGTTTTTCATCTTTCTGGAGCTTTAAGTCTTCTTAATGATCTTTGGGAGATGGTATGTATCCAATATGTTCCAGGACCCAGGTGTTTCCTTGGTCTTTTTCAGTGATCTCAGACCTTGAAGTCCTAGCTTATTCCATATGTATTTTGTGATCACAAACCCAACCTCAAGCAGCCCATGCTTACCCTGGGACTTATCCCACATGTCATCTCCTGGAAAACAGCCCTATATGACTGCCCCAAATGGAACCAACCGCTTTCTCCCTGTGCAAGAGAAGCCTTTGAAGAGAAGCTCTTTGAAGAGTTTGGTGAATAAAAGAACTAGTTAATAAGGTGAGGTTTTTTGGGTTTGTTTGTTTGTTTGTTTGTTTGTTTGCTTTTTGTTTTTTGTTTTGAGACGGAGTCTTGCTCTGTTGCCCAGGCTAGAGTGCAGTGGCTCGATCTCGGCTCACTGCAACCTCCACCTCCTGGGTTCAAGTGATTCTCCTGCCTCGGCTTCCGGAGTAGCTGGAATTACAGGTGCGCACCACCATGCCCGGCTAATTTTTTTTTTATTTATTTTTAGTAGAGATGGGGTTTCACCATGTTGGTCAGGCTGGTATCCAACTCCTGACCTCAAGTGATCTGCCCGCCTCGGCCTCCCAAAGTGCTGAGATTACAGGCGTGAGCCACCATGCCTGGCCTAGGTGGGTTTTTAACCATAGGGACAGTCCAATAATGTCTAGTTTGACTTTAAGATTAAGCCTTTTAACTTCAGTAATGAAGGAAGGGGTGTAAAATAGCATTAAGCCGGCAAGTTAGGTCATGTAACTTGGCTAATCACATTAGACTTGATGTTTAAAGAGAGAAGGAGAGTGTGTAGAGCAGGAATTATGAAATTTATAATCAGCTTTAGAGTAGGCTGAGATTTCCTTGGATGTCAATAATTATGAGTAAACAAGAATTCTGTCATCCCACATGTAAGTAAGCAGTTACAAGACTGCTTACTTATCTGTCTTGGACATTGATAGAAAGCACATGATTGGGAAGGGGCAGTTCCTTGACTGAGGGAAGGAATTGTGTCTGGTTCACTTTTCTATCACCAACATAGTAGATGCTCAACAAATACTTGTTGGATAGAGGTCCACTCTTGTACTCAAATAAATTATATTTGAATATTACTATAGTTCTTATGCACAAACTGATGTCAATAACTCCTGTAATTGTTGTGTATGTGTGTGTGTCAGGGGGAGGTAAGCATTAAAATTTTAAAGAACCCACAGTTTAAGAGTCTTTGGAAATACATTCAACTTTTCTGACCCAGGTAAAGGTGGTAGACTTTCTGGTGTCATTTCTATCTTTATGGAATAAACCTGAACCTTCTCCCTGATTGCAACTTTCAGCTGATTCTCATCCTCTTTT